GGAAGTCATTTTCTTATCCTCTTTAGGAAGTATGTTGGATTCAGGATTCTTAATTCCCATTTAAAGTCAGGACAATTGAGATAACTGTATCAGCTAACATTTACTGGGTGTTATGTTATACTTGCTAATAATAATCATAGCTAACATTTACTGAGTGATAATTTTTCTTAATAGAAAATAGCAGCATTTACTGAGTGCCACATATTTTCCAAGTACTGCCTGAAGAGCCTTGGATCTGTCCTCTAATTTATTGTTACAGCCCTGAGGAGGAGGAACTATTAACCCCCATTTTGTGGATGAGGAATTCGAAAACTAAGAGAGATCAAGTAATTTGCCTAGGAGCACAGCTGGTGAATGTTGGAGAAAGTATGAAGCGGTAAATATTACTTAAATCACATAGCAAATATAGCTGTGACTGCAATTCTAGGGTGTGTGTCTCTGTGTGTCCACGTGTATTTGGAGTAGATCGGATAAACTTTGGTCTTGGGTAAACTGAGGCATGTCTGGCGAAGGGGCTGACTCTTTTCTATCCCATTGAGAACATCCTCCTGGTGCTGGGGTGGGGGTATATGTGGGATGGTGTAATTGCGCAGCGTACCTTGTAATTAATTCCGTAGCTTTCACTGACGTCCGAAAGGATTAGAGAGAAAAATGTGGTCAGCGCTTAATATGGAGGGCACAGTGGGTGTGCTGCTTTCTCTTTTCCATCCCTCTGTCAACTTCATTCTCTTTTGGGGGCAAACAAGACTCAGATCTAAACAGAGTTTATGGTTTGTTTTGCATTTTGTATTTATTAATATTTATGCCGACTTTGAAGGTGCTGACCAGAAGGCATCAGTAACACACACACGCACACGCACACACACCACACACCATGTCTGTTTGGTTTGATTCTGAGCCTGAGATCCTGGAAATATTTCAGCTGTTGTTAAGAGGCTGGAGTTAGGACCCAGGAAGGACACAGCAGTGGGGATATAAATAGAAAAGGAGAACAGAACAAAGTTTGAGGAGAGAGACTTACATCACTCACTCCCCCTCCACCCAGAGAGCAGGACGGAGGTGTGAACTTGAGCCAGACCAGAAGGAGCTCGAGAGCGGCCGCAGGACAAGCCCGAGGAGCAGGCGGGCGCTCCAGGGGAAAACCACGCACAAAACCTTCTTCAGAGAAAAGGGAAGCTCCAAACCTGACTGAGACAAACGGAGGCTCTTGAAATAAAAAGAAAATACCGCAGGACAAACAGCCTCCCGTCCCCGGGCGCAGGTCGCGGTCACAGTGGTGACCTGGGATTGCTTTCCCAGGACTGCGAGTCGGGTTTGGGTTTCTCCTCCCTGCATTCCACAGCTGCTCTGGTCATCGCAACGTGTTTATTGATCACTGAAGAATCTCAAGTTTTGAGACGAGGAAGAAACACCCATTAGGTCTCCAAGACAGCTGTGTTTCACAAACTTTAAGGAGACAGAAATTTTCTCCCCTGGAACCTGTGAAAATGTCCCTTTTCCAAGGAAGTGAAGGTTAAGAGGTCCCGTTCTCACAGACCCTCAGGAATTTCACTTGGCTCCGAGCTTTGACCTCCGAGAGAGCCATGGAAAAGCTGCTGCGGCTGTGCTGCTGGTACTCCTGGCTGCTGCTATTTTATTACAACTTTCAGGTAATGTCCCCAAGTGGCCAGGATGGCGACAGGTGTGTCTCACACTGTGGTCTTTTGTGCGCAGGTGCGTGGCGTCTACTCCAGATCGCAGGACCATCCAGGTAAGAGTGTTTCCTTCTCACTCTGAGCACCGTGATTTAAAATTTTTATTCTTTTTTCCCCAAGGATTTCAGGTGTTGGCGTCTGCTTCCCATTACTGGCCACTGGAGAATGTGGATGGGATCCATGAACTTCAGGATACAACTGGAGGTAGAGACGCGGGTGCTGAGAGCGGCTGTGGGGCTGTGCTTTTTCTTTTTGTTGTTTCACCCAGCGTCCCGAACCCACAAGCTCACTGTGCTTCCTTCCCGTAATGCTACTTTTGTGTATTCCAATGATTCTGCCTACTCAAATCTCTCTGCAACTGTAGGTGAGCATTTATGTACTTTTGTTCTTCGTTCTTAACATATGATGTTGTCATTTTTCTTCCTTAGATATTGTGGAAGGGAAGGTCAACAAAGGCATTTACCTGAAAGAGGAAAAGGGAGTCACGCTTCTCTATTACGGCAGGTACAACAGCTCCTGCATCAGCAAGCCAGAGCAGTGTGGCCCTGAAGGTGAGTGGCTGATCCCTGCGGCATCTTTGTCACTGTGAATAACTGATCTTGTGACTTTCCTCAGGGGTCACGTTTTCTTTTTTCTGGAAGACACAAGGAGAACAGTCTAGACCAATCCCTTCTGCGTATGGGGGACAGGTCATCTCCAATGGGTTCAAAGTCTGCTCCAGCGGTGGCAGAGGCTCTGTGGAGCTGTATACGCGGGACAATTCCATGACATGGGAGGCCTCCTTCAGCCCCCCAGGTGAGTGACAGCATCGGTCCCGGGAGGCTCTGTACTCAGAATGGCGATCTTCACTCTTTTCCAGGCCCCTATTGGACTCATGTCCTATTTACATGGAAATCCAAGGAGGGCCTGAAAGTCTACGTCAACGGGACCCTGAGCACCTCTGATCCGAGTGGAAAAGTGTCTCGTGACTATGGAGAGTCCAACGTCAACCTCGTGATAGGGTCTGAGCAGGACCAGGCCAAGTGTTATGAGAACGGTGCTTTCGATGAGTTCATCATCTGGGAGCGGGCTCTGACTCCGGATGAGATCGCCATGTACTTCACTGCTGCCATTGGTCAGTGAGTGTGAAGGGCTGGGGCAGATCCGTTTAGTCCTTAATCCAGCATTGTTTCTTCCAGGAAAGCATGCTTTATTGTCTTCAACGCTGCCAAGCCTCTTCATGACATCCACAGCAAGCCCCGTGGTGAGCAGACACATCTTCCTTGGTCCCCCTTGTAGTAGAAACTCATGTTGCCAATTTCTTTCAGATGCCCACAGATGCCTACCATCCCATCATAACCAACCTGACAGAAGAGAGAAAAACCTTCCAAAGTCCCGGAGTGATACTGAGTTACCTCCAAAATGTATCCCTCAGCTTACCCAGTAAGTCCCTCTCGGAGCAGACAGCCTTGAATCTCACCAAGGTAAGGCTATTTGATGTCTGTGTCTGGTGGACGTGCTGAGCAGTGTCATTTTGTCCACCTTTAGACCTTCTTAAAAGCCGTGGGAGAGATCCTTCTACTGCCTGGTTGGATTGCTCTGTCAGAGGTAAGAGAAAAGAACATGGTCGGTCATGGTGGTTTCATGGCTCCTGGTGCTTGTGTTGCTGCAGGACAGCGCCGTGGTACTGAGTCTCATCGACACTATTGACACCGTCATGGGCCATGTATCCTCCAACCTGCACGGCAGCACGCCCCAGGTCACCGTGGAGGGCTCCTCTGCCATGGCAGGTAGCTGTCGCTTGTAAGGGTGAGCCACATGGGGACTTCCGCTCTCTCGCTCCTTCCACCGCAGAGTTTTCCGTGGCCAAAATCCTGCCCAAGACCGTGAATTCCTCCCATTACCGCTTCCCGGCCCACGGGCAGAGCTTCATCCAGATCCCCCACGAGGCCTTCCACAGGCACGGTGAGTGTGGCTGCGCTGGACTCCCTTCCGGGTGACAGCGCCTGCCCCTCTGCTCTCTCTGCAGCCTGGAGCACCGTCGTGGGTCTGCTGTACCACAGCATGCACTACTACCTGAACAACATCTGGCCCGCCCACACCAAGTGAGTCTCGGGGGTGCTCAGCTCAGGGGCGTCCATTTTGTAATGATTTCCGTCTCTTCCCAAGGATCGCGGAGGCCATGCATCACCAGGACTGCCTGCTGTTCGCCACCAGCCACCTGATTTCCCTGGAGGTGTCCCCACCACCCACCCTGTCTCAGAACCTGTCGGGCTCTCCACTCATTACGGTCCACCTCAAGCACAGATTGGTGAGTGGCGGTGCCTTCACCCTTGTCGCCGCTCATGCATCGTGTTTGCTTTCTTTCATTTCAGACACGTAAGCAGCACAGTGAGGCCACCAACAGCAGCAACCGAGTCTTCGTGTACTGCGCCTTCCTGGACTTCAGGTACCCTCTGCACAGGGGAGAGCAGGTGGGCAACCTCCTCTGATCCTTTCTCCTGTGTCCTCAGCTCCGGAGAAGGGGTCTGGTCGAACCACGGCTGTGCGCTCACGAGAGGAAACCTCACCTACTCCGTCTGCCGCTGCACTCACCTCACCAACTTTGCCATCCTCATGCAGGTGGTCCCGCTGGAGGTAAGAGCCAGGCCTCAGGGGTCGCGGGACCTTGCTGCTGACGCCTCTGCTCTGCTCCCCGCAGCTTGCACGCGGACACCAGGTGGCGCTGTCGTCTATCAGCTATGTGGGCTGCTCCCTCTCCGTGCTCTGCCTGGTGGCCACGCTGGTCACCTTCGCCGTGCTGTCGTGAGTCCCCTTTTCTAATCCACCCAACAGTCGCCCAGGCCTCACACCCTGCCTCTGTCCTCAGCTCCGTGAGCACCATCCGGAACCAGCGCTACCACATCCACGCCAACCTGTCCTTCGCCGTGCTGGTGGCCCAGGTCCTGCTGCTCATTAGTTTCCGCCTCGAGCCGGGCACGGTGAGTGGGCGCAGCTCCGTGTTCCTGCGCTGTGTCTCACTTCCCATCTCTGGTTAAATCCTAGACCCCCTGCCAAGTGATGGCCGTGCTCCTACACTACTTCTTCCTGAGTGCCTTCGCATGGATGCTGGTGGAGGGGCTGCACCTCTACAGCATGGTGATCAAGGTCTTTGGGTCGGAGGACAGCAAGCACCGTTACTACTATGGGATGGGATGGGGTAGGTGGGGCAGGGCAGGTGGGATGGCGGGGAAGTGAACATGATATTCTCCAATCTTCTGCAGGTTTTCCTCTTCTGATCTGCATCATTTCACTGTCATTTGCCATGGACAGTTACGGAACAAGCAACAAGTAAGTGCAGGGCTTTGCCTTGCTTTTGGCAGTGTTGAAGTAACGGCTCTGCTTCCCTCCGCAGTTGCTGGCTGTCGTTGGCGAGTGGCGCCATCTGGGCCTTTGTAGCCCCTGCCCTGTTTGTCATCGTGGTACGTTTCCTACCCTTGTGGGCGCAGAGCGGCCCCTCACCTTCCTCCATGGTTTCTTGTGCAGGTCAACATTGGCATCCTCATCGCTGTGACCAGAGTCATCTCACAGATCAGCGCCGACAACTACAAGATCCATGGAGACCCCAGTGCCTTCAAGTAAGTTGACCTCAGGCTGCCAGCAGTGCCACGGGTGTCCTGACCTGCATCTCTTACGGCCCAGCCGATTGCAGGTGACAGAAATCCCAGCATGCACTGGCCTAAGCAGAAGGGGGACTCACTGACGCAGCTGACTGTGAAGTCCGGAGCTCAGAAGCCCTGGCGTTGCAGGAATTCTTTGGCAGTTGCAGCACCGGGCCCAGCTCGCCTTCGCATCCTTAGTGTTGGCTTCAGGCCGAGGTCGACTCTGCCCCCTGGTGGCCGAATGGCTGCGGCAGGGGTTCAGGCCCACGGGGGAGTCCCTGTCCCACCTGCTGAGACGGAGGCCTGCGCCTGGAGGACGATGGGGACTCAGGCTGGACCTGTGCCCTCCCTGAGCCAGACCCTGTAGAGGGGGATTCACTCATATGACCGTGTGACTGTTCAGTTAGCACCCCCAAACCACAGGGCTGAAAGCTGGGGAGGCTGTCCCTCGCAGGGAATTCAGGGGCTTTGTGAAAAGCAGGGCGTGGGTACCAGGCAGCTGACATTCTGTACTGTTACTTCAGCCACCGCGTATCTGTTCTGATGTGAAAGCAAAAGTGGCAAATATGTCAGCAGCGAATCTATGAGAGAATTAGTCTGTAATGAATTCCAAACACCATAAATTAACCTGACAAGAGGCTGCAGCCTCCTTGGGCTGTTCAGCTCCTGGAAACCTTCAAGGGTTGTGCCCCGTGCGAGAAGAGATGCTCGTGGGGTCAGAGATCACGTCCTTTCCTCTTCCATTGCTGAGACCAGGATGGTCTCCTGGACCTCTCATGGCCTGGCTGGGGAGGGACCTGTCCCTTCCTCACCCCAGCCCTCAGCTCCCCAGGCCCTCACCTCAGCGTTCAGGGTCAGCCAGTCTGTTGCCAGCTTGTCTCCAGCAAAAGCTCACAATCCCCTGTCTGAGCCCCATGAGGCCACTACTTCCACTGTCACCAGAACACCCCTGTGCACCTGCCCCGCACCTGTGCACCGCCTTCCATCTCTACCCCACTGCGCCCCATCCTCCCATCAGTGCCCACCCAGGAAGCAGCTTCTGTCCACTGCCTTTGCTTCTCCATGGAAATGTCCTCCAAGCGACAGGCTGGCACTGTGTCTGCAGCTCTTGTGAAGGCTCGAGGTAGCGTGCCCCGGGAGAGCATGCCCAGGTCTTTGCAGGGCACAGCTGAAGGCATTGCCCATCCTTCCCACCTGCGTCTGCACCTGGCAGCCCAGGGATGCGTCCCTTCCGGGGAGGTGCAGGCAGGCATCTCTGGGGACAGACCGCTCTGGGTCCCTCTCCATTGTGCAACCCAGCACATTTCCCAATGCCTTCAGCTCCTCTCCTTTGGGCGGCCAGGTCTGCCCCTCAGGGATGCTTCCTCACAATCTTCTTAGTGTGGATTGTGTAACACTTGACTCCCAGGGCTGAGGAAGCACAGCCAGGGAGCAGGCGCCAGGCAGGAAGAGGCAGTCACTGCATCGTGAGGAAGCTTCCCCAGCACCTTGCTATTCTTCATCCTCTGGTTTTATTCTAGTGATTTTCTTAGTGCCAAGCAGCCCAGTACTCAGTGAATAACAAGATAAGATTCTTCCTCAGGGGCCCTCCACAGGGTTGGCTTTCACTTCCCTGCCACCCCCCTACCCCAAGAAAAGTGGAGAATAGAATAAGTGAGGTCTGAGCAGGGGGAGAAGCCTGGCTTTCACTTTTTAAAAAAGTCTCTGTTTATTGATTGTGATTCCAGACTCCTGAAAAAGAAGCAGAGAATGGTCAGGTTTTACAAGTGGGACCCTGGGGGCGGGGGCGTGAGGGTGAGACCCCCACAGAAGTGCACCCACGAGCAGGTGGGCTGTGGGGCCTGGAGACTCAGGGCCTGAGCCCCCTAGGCCAGGGCCAACCTTGGGGGAGCAGAAGGGGGTCATAGATCAGAGAGGAAAGCACACCCCCTGCCTAGAGCCTCCTTCAGATCCAGGGACCCCTCTTCTTCTGCTTTTGACCAGGGACACTGACAGCTCTGGCCGTGTTGAGAGTCCGCAGAGCTTCAGCTCAGCGTCTTCCCCCAAGATCTTCTTCTATTGTTCATTTTAAGAAAAGTCAAACCATCACTTTAAAAGTAGCACATTTTGGTACTTATTTCTCAGTGATTGATCCTTTCAGATACGGTTTCCCGGGACCTAAAGATTGTAGCTGAATAATGCATGATATTGTTGTTTCCCAGAAACAGGTGTTTTATTTTTATTGCATTAGCATTATGAGAACAAGCTGGCTGCGGCTTCTCTGAGAGCTGAAGTGCTGGAACACTTCTGGGTTTTACAGGCACCGGTTGCCCGGAGCTGTCAGTGCCAGGCTCTTGGTCTCTTGACAAGGAAGCTCATTATGGCCGCATCTCACCTCCTCCGGGGAGGTGCCAGATCTGTGTGCAGCACTGCTGCATGGCCGTCCACTTGTTCATCATTCATTCATTCATTCATTCATTCAATGTTTATTTCCTGAGAGCCTCTGAGTCCTGGTGCTGGGATGCACTTTGGGGTTACAGAGACAAAAAGACCAAGCTCCAGCCTTTAAGGAACCCACAGTCTATGAGGGAGACAATCTCAGTCACTGGCCTGAGTGATGAGGGGTAAACCGAGGCATGTGACAGTGGCTGACCTGGGCAGCAGGAACTCCGCTAGTCTCTAGACTTTTCTCTAAAGCTCAAAGGCAGAAGGTCCCTGCTGTGGAAAGCCCAGCTGTTTCAGAAGTCAGGATGGACTGGGCTTGAGGTAGTTGGCCATGATTGACACAGCACATCAGGAATGGCTTTGAGGCAGGCAGCTGGTGTGCCCAGTCAGAGCAGGTGCTAACTGGCCCAGGTGGGGACGTCTGCATACCCTCTGGTTCTGCCCCTGATGAAACCCTGTATCACCTTAGCCATTACCAGGGGCTGTGGGGCCTCAGTTTCCTTATTATACAATGGGGTCAATATATAACCTGCCTCTCCTGTGTCAAGAGGGCCCATGGGCTCTAGGGAGATAAAAACGCATGCTGATGGGGCTGGTGTGTTCAGCGATGGGGCTCTGTCAGTTCACAGTGCAGTTCAGCAAGCCCTTGTTTAGCACGTCCTTTGAGCATGAGCAGGGCCATGAAGATGACCACTTGGCCCTGCCCTCTGAGAACTCACCGTCAGTGTCACAGGAGGGCTCGGGTGATCAGCGGGGGACACGCGGGCTGCAGCCCAGTGAGGCCTGGAGAAATCTTCCTGGCCATGGCCTCATTTCAGGCCCAGGCCTCATTGCACCCTTCCAAGCGTCTCACAGGAGGCCTGGGTTCTGGACGCTGCGGGGGATGCTCTGCTGCTTCAGTCCCCCGAATCTCTCCCCTCCGTCCTGGTTCCTCCTCATCTTTGCAAACAGCTCAAATGCAAGCCCTGGGCCTGGACAGATTCTCCCTATGGCCTAGGTGAGCCCTGGGTGCTACCTGAACTTTTCCAGAGCTCTCTCCCACCCACCAGCTGTAAGGGGATGGAGGTGTGGAAACACCGAGGCTCCTCCCAGGTAAATGCCTCAACCAGGGCTACCTGCAGGGAGGACCCCAGGTCTTGCTCCCGGCAGGGCGGTGCCTGCACCCATCTGGAAGCCTGGCGTCTCGAGGGCAGTCCTCACAGCCTGCACCTGCCCTCCTGCCACTCAGGGTGACTGTCACTGTTTCTCTCCAGGTTGACA